CAACTCTATGATATTCTTTTGATTTGTTGATGACAGGCATGGAGGGAATTCCCACATGCTAACTTGTGGAGCAAAATGTCTTAGGATGCCCAGGTGACAAGAAACAGGTAGGGAAGTGACTTTGACTAGAGGCTCTGAATGAGGTATAAGGTTGCAGTATCAGGCTTCTTCCTTTATTACCCTTGAATGTCATGGTAATAGTAAAAGGGTGGAAATGATGTAATGGGAATGTCGTTTTCTGCAACCAGTGTGTGTGTGTTAAAAAATGGATCCTTTGGGGCCAGGTGTGGTGGCTCACACCTGTAATCCCAGCACTTCGGAAGGCCAAGGCAAGCAGATCACTTGAGTTCAAGAGTCTGAGACCAGCCTGGCTAACGTGGTGAAACCCTGTCTTTACTAATAATACAAAAATTAGCTGGACATGGTGGTGTGCACCTGTAATCCCAGCTACTTGGGAGGCTTAGGCATGAGAGTTGCTTGAACCTGGGAGGCAGAGGTTGCAGTGAGCCAAGATCATGCCACTGCACTCCAGCCTGGGTGACAGAGCGAGACTCCGTCTCAAAGAAAGAAAAGGGTGGTGGGGGGACACTTTGGACCATGTCCTATTTTTCATGGTGTCCAGCAGCTATTATACAGTAATATACTATCCTGAGATTTTGTGAGCCAGAATCGTCTGACTCTTAGCTGCGTTACCCTAGGAGACCAAAAGGTTATGCTAGGGCTATCAAAAATACACAAACTGGCTGGGTATGGAGGCTCACACCTATAATCACAGCACTGTGGGAGGCCAGGGTGGGAGTATCACTTGAGGCCAGGAGTTCAAGACCAGCTTGGGCATCATAGAGAGACAGACCCCCATCTCTAAAAAAAAAAAAAAAAAAAAAAGAAAAAAATTAGCCTGGTACAACAGTGCTGTGCACCTGTAGTGCTAGCTACTCATGAGGCTGAGGCGGGAGGATTACCTGAGCCCAGAAATTTTGAGGTTGCAGTGAGCCACGATCATGCCACTATACTCCAGCCTGGGCCACAGAGCGAGGCCCTACCTCTTAAAAAAAAGAAAACACACACAAACCAAAAGAAAATGTTAATATCAATAAATGTTTCAGTCAAATCTTGGCCTAGGGCTGTTTTATATTTTTAAAGTAACTTTGCATGTGTTTTATACAAGTCTTAGTGTGGAGTAACTCATTTTGCACCCACATGCTACCTAAAGCATATAGTCATGCACCACATAACATTTTGGTCACGGATGGACTACATATGTGATGGTGGTGCCATAAGGTTATAATATGGTATTTTTAGTGTACCTTTTCTATGTTTTGCTATGTTTACATACACAAATACTTACCATTGTGTTACAGTTGCCTATAGTATTCAGTGCAGTCACATGCTGTACGGATTTGTAACTTAGGAGCAATATGCTATACCATAGAGTGTAGGTGGGTGGTAGGCTATACCATCTCGGTTTGTGTAGGTGTACTCTATGATTGCACAATGATGAAATTGCCTAATGACATATGTCTTAAGAAGGTATCCCTGTTAAGCATATATCCTATTCATGACTTTTCTTTCTTTAGTCCCTCACCTGCTTCTCACTTGCCTTGTATTTGAGCATTTATTGACATATAGATGAACCTGATATGAATGAATATATTATTCATTATATTAAGCTAGTAGTGTTCTAAGTATGCTAGGTATTATTCCCTATGGTGTGCCAGAACTGTGATGGCATTGGTCTTATCCTTGATAAATAATGAATTCCTGGTAGCTATGTATATGGCCAATGCTCACAACTTTTTTTTTTTTTTTGGAATCTCCTATGTCTACTTCTTTCTACACAGACACAGTAACAATCTGATCTCTCTTTCTTTTCCCCACATTTCCCCCTTTTCTTTTCGACAAAACTGCCATCGTCATCATGGCCCGTTCTCGATGGTTGCTGTCTCTTCAGAGCTGTTGGGTACACCTGCAGAAAGGCTGTCACTTCACACTTGGAAGATTGCACAGCGGCCAGGCAGAGGTGCTCCTCACCTCCCAGACGGGGCGGCTGGGCAGAGGCGCTCCTCACTTCCCAGATGGGGTGGCGGCCGGGCAGAGGTGCTCCTCACCTCTCAGACGGGTTGGCGGCCGGGTAGAGGAGCTCCCCACCTCCCAGACGATGGGCGGCCGGGCAGAGGCGCTCCCCACCTCCCAGACAATGGGCGGCCGGGCAGAGGTGCTCCTCACCTCCCAGACGGGGCGGCCGGGCAGAGGCGCTCCTCACTTCCCAGACGGGGTGGTGGCCGGGCAGAGGTGCTCCTCACATCCCAGACGGGGTGGTGGCTGGGCAGAGGCGCTCTTCACATCCCAGACGGGGCGGCCAGGCAGAGGCACTCCTCACATCCCAGACGGGGCGGCCGGGCAGAGGCGCTCCTCACCTCCCAGACGGGGCATCCGGGCAGAGGCGCTCCTCACTTCCCAGACGGGGCGGCCAGGCAGAGACGCTCCTCACATCCCAGACGGGTTGGTGGCCGGGCAGAGGCACTTCTCACTTCCCAGACGGGGTGGCGGCCGGGCAGAGGCACTCCTCACTTCCTAGACAGGGTGGTGGCCGGGCAGAGACACTCCTCACCTCCCAGACGGGGTGGCGGCCGGGCAGAGGCGCTCCTCACCTCCCAGACAGGGCGACCGGGCAGAGGCGCTCCTCACTTCCCAGACGGGGTGGCCGGGCAGCAGCGCTCCTCACATCCCAGATGGGGCGGCCAGGCAGAGATGCTCCTCACTTCCTAGATGGGGTGGCGGCCGGGAAGAGGCGCTCCTCACTTCCCAGACGGGGCGGCCGGGCAGAGGGGCTTCTCACATCCCAGACGATGGGCGGCCAGGCAGAGATGTTCCTCACTTCCTAGATGGGGTGGCAGCCGGGCAGAGGCTGTAATCTTAGCACTTTGGGAGGACAAGGCAGGCGGCTGGGAGGTGGAGGTTGTAGTGAGCCGAGATCACGCCACTGCACTCCAGCCTGGGCAACATTGAGCATTGAGTGAGCGAGACTCCATCTGCAATCCCAGCACCTCGGGAGGCCGAGGCGGGCAGATCACTCGAAGTCAGGAGCTGGAGACCAGCCCGGCCAACAAGGCGAAACCCCGTCTCCACCAAAAATACAAAAACCAGTCAGGCGTGGCGGCACGTGCCTGCAATCCCAGGCACTCGGCAGGCCGAGGCAGGAGAATCACGGGAGCCCGAGGCAGGGAGGTTGCAGTGAGCCGAGATCACGGCAGTACAGTCCAGCCTCGGCAACAGAGGGAGACCGAAGAAAAAGAAAGAAAGAGAGAGAGAGAGAAAGAGAGAGAGAGAAAGAGAAAGAAGGAAAGAAAGAAGGAAAGAAAGAAGGAAAGAAGGAAAGAAAGAAAGAAGGAAAGAAAGAAGGAAAGAAGGAAGGAAGGAAGGCAGGCAGGTCACAAATATTTGTTGAGTTAAATTTTTAGCATTACTAGCTTGTTGTCACTGTCTTCAGCTGCAGAAAAAATGCTGGACACAAAGCTGAAGCATGGTGCAACAGTCAGTTTTACTGTAGTCTGGGGAAAAGTCTGCCTTCAGACCAGGATCTGTCTGTCCCCTCTGGCCCAAGTCTGCATAGGCCACCATGGCTGCAGTGACAAGAGGGGACTAGGGAGACAGTACCCTCTTGAGGGGACCTCTAAGGTTGGGGAAATCTCCCTACACTCGGAGACAGTGGGGGGAAGATGAGAAGCGGGGGAAGTGAGGTGAGAGTGGAAAGGGGAGATGAGAGGGAAAGAAAGCACAGAGGTGGAAAGGTGGAGGAGAAACAACCTGTGACGGATGAGGCACTGTAAAGGGGCAGGGGTTACTCCTCAGCCAGCTCAGTTGGGCCCCAGTAACCTGGTGAAGAAGGAAAAGTGACAAAAAGAAGGCTGGAGAATAATCACATACCTTTCCAAGAACCTATTTTCTATCTTTCCCTGCTCCCAGTCCCTAGTCATTTATCAGTGACACATCACCCATTGTTAGGAGTGTCTGTAGCCTCTAGATCTGCTTGAAAAAGCATCATGAAGTACAGAAACTCAGGTTCCCTCTAGATGACACAGCTTCTGAAGCAGACTTCTGCTCTGGGTTCTCCTGGCTAACATGTCTGGCTCTCATTCTCCAGAAGAATTCTGTTCAGCAGAATCTCAGTGGTGGGGTTTTGAGCTGCTGGAAGCAGCATCCCAAGGTCCCTGACACCAATCACATTTTACCAATGCATTTCTCTAACCATTTCTTTCCAAGTCTACAACCATCCTAATCTATGACATTGAATCGTCTCATCTGAAAGGCTACAGTAGCACTCCATTATATCCTTATAGCCATACCTACCCCTCTTACCTATTTTTCACACTGCTGCAAGAGTGATCTTTGGGAAATGCAAATCTTCTATTACTCCTTTGCTTAAAAACCCTTCAGTAACTCCCCCTTGAACTTAGGGTGAAGATCAAACTCCTTGCTATGGGCTATGATGGCCACACAGTCTGTCTCCAGCCTACCTCTCCAGCCTTATCTCTCATGACTTCTTTCTGTTCCACAAATGTGGAAAGCTTTGCTTTAGAGCTTTGCACATACCTTTCCTCTCTGCCTGTTTCCTCCAAATTATCTTTGACACTTATTCCTGGTTAACTTCTACCTATCCTACAGGTTTCATCTTAGAATTAATTTTCTCAGGGAGTTGTCCTTTGACCCCTGACGTGGATGTGCTCTCTGTCCTTTGTCTTCATAGTACCCTCACATTTGTAATATATGAGTATTTGTAAAATTATTTGTTTAATGTTTGTTTCCCCTTTTAGACTCTAGAACTGTAATAAGGGACTTACTGTTTTACTCCCTGCTGTATCCCTTCTCCTGTGTAGTGCCTGGTGTATATTTGCATTGAATAATTAGTAGAAAAATCTAATAAAAGTGGTACCATGATCAGACTGGGTGAGCCACTTAGCAGCAGGAACCTGTATGGGAGAGAGTGTTCTCACTCCTGGAGGGGCTCGGGTAAAGTTGGGATGGGCTTACCATGAAATGTAAAGTAGTGGAGGAAGTGGAAGGACCTACTGCTATGAGAATGCCTGCCTTCCTGTGTCTGACCCTTTGTCACAGCTATTTAGGACTCCTTTCTGGTTGTCTGACTCCTTATTTTGCCCTCATCCAAAAACTGTAGGGTATTTTTCTTCCTGTTGAATTGTTGTTTCTAGAATTCACTGGACATATAAACCTCATATCCTTTGGGATTGGTTATAGGCCATAGATTGCCAGAACTGAAAGAGTCACTACTGCTATTACTGGTTTGTGTAATTATCAGCTTACAGTTAGTGCTTGCATGTGCCAGGCATTGTTATATAATTATCTCCATTTTACAGATGAGGCAGCCAGGTCATAAGAGACTAATGAATTTTCCCAAGTAATTTTATATATAATCTGGTCCAACCCTCTTAAGTAAAAGTGAGGAAATCAAGGCCTAGAAATATTAACTACTTACCAGTAACACCAAGTGTGTTAGTTTCCCAAGGCTGCCATAACAAAACAGCAAACTGGGTGGCTTAAAACAATAGAAATTTGTCTCAGTTCTGGAGACTAGATGGCTGAAAGTATTGGCACGGCCATGTTCTCTGAAACTTGTAGGAATGAAAGAATTCTTCCTTGCCTCTTCCTAGCTTTTGCTGGTTTGTGGGCTGTTTTTGATATTCCTTGGCTTGCAGCTTCATAACTCCAATCTCTGTCTTCATTGTCACAAGGAGTTCTCTCTGTTTTTCTATCTTTACATGGCCATCTTATAAGGACACTAGTTATATTGGATTAGGGGCCCACCCTACTTCAGTATGACTTCATCTTAACTAATTATTAAAAATGGCAAAAACCATAATTACTTTTGCACCAAACTAATACATCTGTAATGACACTATTTCCAGGTCATATTCTTGAGATACTGGGGGTTAGGACTTCAACATGTCATTCTTTGGGGGACACGATTCAACTCATAGCACTAAGTAATTAATGGAAGAGCTGGCATAAGAATGCAAATAGATTCATCAATGAGATAATTTTTACGTTGTGCCCCATATGAGTTCATATTCTTGTAATGTGTTTATTCCACATTCATTGGATATAACTCAAAGTTTTAGTCAAACCTCTTTCTCTTTAGCCATAGAGCAATTTTGAGATTTATATTTTATTGTCTTATTTGTGGTTGACTGTTACCAATTTTATTTTTTAACAGCTTTATTGAGTCATAATTGTCAAACAAAAAATTGCACCTATTTAAAGTGTACAACTTGATACCTTTTGGCACATATATACACTTACGAAACCATCCCCACAATAAAGATAGTAAGCATATCCATCACGCCAAAACTTTCCTTGAGTTCCTCTCTCTCCCATTCCTA